GGGACCACAGGCACCCGCCACCACACCTGGCTAATTGTTTGTATTTTTAGTAGAGACGGGGTTTCACCATGTTAGCCAAGGTGGTCTCGATCTCCTGACTTTGTGATCTGCCCTCCTCGGCCTCCCAAAGTGCTGGGATTACAGGCGTGAGCCACCGCGCCCGGCCTAGCAGCTATAACTTTTTTAAAACATGGCTTTTACTGTAATAGTCTGTCTTCAGGATGAACTGGAGTAAGTCAGTAGCGTTGGGTGCACGGATGCCTATCCAGACACTAATTCTGAGTCACTCTGCCCAGGGGACCTCAGCTTGGATGTCTGCCCAAGTCCCTTCCCCCCACACTGGTCATAGGAGCACAAACCAAACACCTAGCAACATCACAGCACCTTGCTTTGAATCTAGTGGTTGCCATTCAGAACGGTTGGCCTTAGGCTGGTCTGGAGTTCACCTTTTCACGGTGAGGAAAAGTTTGGACTGAGCTGTGAGGGTTGGATTTCAGGGGAAATGCTTAATCTGCATAAGAGAGATTAAATAAAAATAAAAAATTGTTTTTACATCATCTCTTCCAGTATCTATTTCTCACATATTCATTACAAAGGTGTATTTTATGGGCCGGGTGCATGGCTCACACCTGTAATCCCAGCACTTTGGAAGGCTGAGACAGGTGGATCGCTTGAGCCCAGGAGTTTAAGACCAGCCCGGGTAACATGGTGAAACCCCGTCTCTCCAAAAAGTACAAAAATTAACCAGACATGGTGGTATGCAAGCAAGACCCTGCTTCAGAAAAACAAAAAGAAAAGAAAAACAAAGGTATTTTGTATTAAGGTATTTCCTGAATGGTTCTGCCTTGAAGTGCTTTCTAAGCAGGTTATTAGATTTGCAGTAATATATGTATTTTACGTCAGCTGTAGGGAAAACCGGTAGCACCCCCACCTGGCCACGCTGTGGTCCTGTCCCGCTCTCTTTGTGTCTGGGCAGATGATGTGGATGGCAGCCAGAGAGACTGCTGAGGTTCTGGATGTTAGGGCCTTGATTCCTGCAAAAAGAAAAAGCACAAACAAAACCAAAACAGAATACTTGCAGGGGTTGCTCTCACGGGAATAAGAGGTGGTTTCTGAAATGGTTGGCGCCTATTAAGCACCCAGTGATCCAGTGGCATGAACCCCAGGGGACAGCCGAGGGCGAGTGGTCTCGGAAGCGTGCCATGTGCAGGACACAGCAGAGCTGGGAGTGTCAGCCGGGAGGGAAGCTGCTTGGAGGGAGGCTGAGATGGCTCACTTCAGGTGTCTGAGGGATGCCATGTGGCAGAGAACTTGCACATCCTTGAGGTGGTTCTGGACAGAGGACTCTCTGTGCTGGAGGCTGCAGTGTAAGGCAGAGCTGCCAAACAGCCAGCACCGCGTGACACAGGCTGACTGGGGACATGGTGCATTTTCCCCATAGTCAAGATCAAGCAGGGGTCAAAACACCTAGTGCTTTAGGGATTTCATACGGGGGAAGTGGGACTCCAAGGCCACTGAAACTGAGATCCCGTGGTTCTTCAAGAACAAAAGACCTTTAATTCAAATACTTTACTATTAATAATTGATACCATATTTTCCCATATGAGTACAAATGTACATGGGTATGTTCTACAGGAAGGAGGTTATAGTTGTCTAAGATGGTTTTAAAACTTTATTCCTGTAAATATAGAACATTTACAAGAGTGGGACAGTCTTGTGCTTTATCTCACCTTTCTGAGATGGGAGTTTTGGGGATAACTTCCAAGAGACGTGTTGCTTCCTGTCCCTCAGATGGGCCAGCCCAAGCCGGGAGGCTTCTTGGCCACAGGCAGCTCTCACCCAGGATGTGCCACCATGCTTCATACCTCCTGAACGCTTGTAGCCATGGGTGGAGCTCTGTGATGTTTACAACATGTAAGAATGAATCCCAACTGATGAGGGAATCTGGTTTCCATCATTGATTGGAAACGGATTCCTATCCCTTTCCCTTGCTCTGGATTTAATCTTCCTGTGAGAATGATCTAAGCCACTTTCCTCTATCAGAGGACAGAAGGGAAACCAGGAGAAAGGGAGGGAGCGACCGTTCCTAATGATCTCTGAGCCACCCAGTGCCCGCCGGCCCCGGTGGGGAGTCACGCACAGCACCTGTGTCCTTGCCTTCGTTGCACCCCTCCCTGTGTTAGAGAGCTGAGATCCTGATGTGAGTACCTCATGTGGCCTCGTGTGTCCTCTGCTGAGTCTCACTGGGAAGCAGCACAAGAAATGGATGAGGCGGAGCAGACCTGGCCTTGGAATCTGGCCCCGCGCTTAAGCGAGGATGGTCTTCGTGGCCTTTCTGAGCTTGGCTTCCTCTGAGTGGCGGGAAGCCTCATTGGTCATTTTTCAGAGCCCCTTGGTCCACTCCTCGGCACTAAGACACTTGAGAAAGGCTCCTCTCTTCACTCAGCATGCTATGGGGTTACTTAAGTTTATTTCTTAATTGAATTTTCTCATTAAAACCTGCTTTCCCAGATCTGTTTGGCAGCAGGACAGTTTCGAGGTGGTAGAAGAGAGGCCCAGCTTCCTCTGTATTTCCTTTCCCTGACTTTCTGGAGGCATTATCGAAGTACGCTAAGCCGCACGTAGCTGAAGTGCACAACTGGATGGCTTGTGTTTGTTTCAGTGATAACACACAACATCTGCCTCCCTGCTCTCCCCAGCCTCCCGTCTCTGATCGCGCACTCCCTAGTTTTCCAGCCTCTTCTTAAGCAGCGATTCCAGCTGGCAGCGCCGTGACAAGTGTTTCCGTAAGCATTCCCACGATCCTCTAAGTGAGGAGCATGACCTCGGAACCATGTGCCCGGTCCCCTCCCCTGACGTAGGAGGTAGTGGGAGGTAAGAACAATACTTGGATGGATGGATTCCTCTGACTGACGCACTTGTATTTCTCCCTCCACAGAGTGATCAGCAGCTGGACTGTGCCTTGGACCTAATGAGGCGCCTGCCTCCCCAGCAAATCGAGAAAAACCTCAGCGACCTGATCGACCTGGTACGTGCCTCCTTCATATGGTTCCATTTGAGTCTGTTTCGACCTTGTCCTTTCTCTCTGCCAGGTCCCCAGTCTATGTGAGGATCTCCTGTCTTCTGTTGACCAGCCACTGAAAATTGCCAGAGACAAGGTGGTGGGAAAGGATTACCTTTTGTGTGACTACAACAGAGATGGGGACTCCTATAGGTGAGCTCATGCCCCGGGGATGCAGCAGGCACCATGGTATATACTTTTCCTTCCTTCCCTCCAGGTCACCATGGAGTAACAAGTATGACCCTCCCTTGGAGGATGGGGCCATGCCGTCAGCTCGGCTGAGAAAGCTGGAGGTGGAAGCCAACAATGCCTTTGACCAGTATCGAGACCTGTGAGTCATTTTCTCCTGTTGCACTTTAGCGCATCTAACAGGCACATTGGCCTGTTTCCTGCAGGTATTTTGAAGGTGGCGTCTCATCTGTCTACCTCTGGGATCTGGATCATGGCTTTGCTGGAGTGATCCTCATAAAGAAGGCTGGAGATGGATCAAAGAAGATCAAAGGCTGCTGGGATTCCATCCACGTGGTAGAAGTGCAGGTACTGCCTCCCAGCAGCTGGTGGCCCGGGCCCAGCTCAACAGATCTCTGTCTTGTCCTTCCAGGAGAAATCCAGCGGTCGCACCGCCCATTACAAGTTGACCTCCACGGTGATGCTGTGGCTGCAGACCAACAAATCTGGCTCTGGCACCATGAACCTCGGAGGCAGCCTTACCAGACAGGTAGAGTTACCCGCTCATAGCCACTTGCCAGTTCTCTGACTTGGAATGTTTCTGTCTTTTGCAGATGGAGAAGGATGAAACTGTGAGTGACTGCTCCCCACACATAGCCAACATCGGGCGCCTGGTAGAGGTGAGTGACCTGGGCTCTGGCTGGCTCCTGCATTTGCCACTGCGCTGACCGACCTCCCTTCCAGGACATGGAAAATAAAATCAGAAGTACGCTGAACGAGATCTACTTTGGAAAAACAAAGGATATCGTCAATGGGCTGAGGTAATGTACCAGAAAGCACAAGCTTTAGAAGCCCCACTCCACTCATCTTGAACACTCTCTGTAGATCTATTGATGCTATCCCTGACAACCAAAAGTTTAAGCAGTTGCAGAGGGAGCTCTCTCAAGTGCTGACCCAGCGCCAGATCTACATCCAGCCTGATAATTAAGCCGATCCAGGTACCCTGCCTGAGAGCCGCGAGACCCTCCCCAATCTGCTGATAACGCCTTTCCTCCCTTGCAGGTCTGTGCAGACTTTTGCAGACAAATCAAAACAAGAAGCTCTGAAGAATGACCTGGTGGAGGCTTTGAAGAGAAAGCAGCAATGCTAAACCTCTGTTTCATGCTAACCAGACACGCCGTGCACTCGTTAGATTCCTTTCTTAGAAAACTCGTTTTCTGCTCCCTTCCCTCGTCCCTTCCCTCCCCGACAGGTCACATAACAGCTGCATCATTGACCGCACAGCGCCATCTCTCCCTGAGAATAAAGCCGATAGCCACCCTCCTCCGGCTCCGAGCCTGCTTCTGCCACACCTCGCTCTCAGTTCTCTCCACATTTCCATAGAGACCGTGTGGTTTTTGTTCACCCGGGCCCCCCGTCTTCCTCCCTGTCCCCCCATTTATAGGCATAAAATCCACTGTCTGCCAGCCTCCCTTCCCTCCCACCTTTTTGGTACATTGGTGTAAAAAATGTAAAACAAAAAAATTTTATGAACTAACTGTGGTGTGTGAAAGAGAGAAGAAAAACTGGAAATCTTATTCCGTGTGTGTTTGGGAGTTGCTTGGGGTTGGGGGTCGTGGGGACAGGGGACAGCTCTGGGAGCAGAGGTGGCCCTCGGTGCCGTCCTGCGCAGACTCTCCCGTCCCACGGAGGCCGCGGGGTGGGGGCTGGGGGGGGTGCCGCCGACCGTTCCGCTCTTCCGGCCAGGTGCTTTTCTGTCAATTTCTATGGAATGCAAAAGGAGGTTTTTGTTTTATTTTGTTTTTTTGTAAAGCTTAAGAAAAAAATCTACATCTTATACTTGAGCCTCCATACTTAAAAAAAGAAAAGAAAAGAAATCAATAAAAAGAAACTGGGGCGCAGTTAGCGCTGGCCTTCTGTGTTCCTTCTCGCCGGCC